TTTGCCTATTCGCAGATCAAGGGTCAGCCAGGCTTGGTATAGGGTTTAATTTCCGATTATTCTGGAGCCAGACCTGAGATGGGAAGGAGGCGTGGGGGTGGGTTTTGCAGGTGGACCACAGAGCTCGTAGTTTTCTTCCCCAGGCCCACTGCGTGCGTTGCAGAGCTTGGTGGCTAATGCTTTTGGTTGCACACGCTTTTGCATACAAGTCGAAATTACCTCTACTTCCTACAAAGCCAAAGTCTGGGCAAATGAGCCTTAAATCTGATTTGTAGCTGAGAAAAGGGCTGAGTCAAAATAATAATAATAATAATAATAATAATAATAATAATAATAATAATAAATAGGAGTGACAGCTTTGAGAAGGAGTGCAGCTTTGAGAAGGCACGGGTCAGTGTCATAACCAAGGCTCTGAGAGTTTGAAACCTACCAAGTTTCCTGTGCCTAGTCCACATGCTCGCAGGTTGAAAGCAGACAACACCATTTGTTCACTCTGTAGCCTCAGGAGGACCCAGCAAGCGCTCTTCTGGAATTGGGTAGGATTGAGGGCAAAGCCTCTCAGTCCTGGTGTACCTATTACAAATATTAGCTTTGTGAAGCAGAGAACAGAAAATTGTTCCCTTTGACTATCTTTCCATCTCCAGCAGCCCCACCGGCTTCCAGGGGGTGATTTGAAAAGCTGTCACAAAACTTACAATCATCTGCATTGCTTATCTTTCCCCTGCCCAACTCTCTGGCTTGCTTACCCTTGCTAATGTTTTCCCAGGGCTGATATTCCTGCTCTTCTGTACGCTGTCCAAAAATAAGGGAAATTGAAAGGGTTTTAGTGGGAAAAGCAGGGACGGGCCAATCTGAGTTAAGGGAAAGCCGTATTATGTAAGGTGGCTAGAATCCTGTGATTTATCATCACAAAATTGGATTGGCTTTTTAAGTAGTAGTAGCAGTAGTTGTTGTAGTATTTGTAGTACTAGCAAATGTTTTGTTTCTGCTGGTCTCATTTTGATAAATCGGTCTACAGTAAAGGATACTTGAAAGTCCCACTTTATGAACTATTTTTTTTCAGAGTTCATTTTTAGTGACATAATCATTGCCACAAATTTCCTTTTCCTTCTAAGAATTTGTCTCTGAAAGTGATTTTGCATTCTCAAGTTCGATTAGGGGGGAGCCTTAAAAACAATTTTGTGTGCTTAGTATTGAGGAAGTGTTTATAAATTACTCTTTCTCCCTGGTCTAGTCTCAAGTATAATAAAATATCCATTTCAAATAGCTTTCTAATGTCTTGTTATATTTGCCAAGTGATTTATAGGACAGAAAATTATAGTTTGCGTGTGTAAAGTTCAGAGATATTTTAGAGCTTGGAGCAGAGGAGAGGAGAGGTTTTAGGGTTAAATTCAAGCCATCAATCTCCAATTGTCTAAACACTACACGAAGTGGAGATTCGAGGCAATTATCCGAATAATTGGGGGGGGGGGGCACTTTCGCCTGAATTATCTAGATAAAAGAGCGACACAGGAGAATGTCAGTGGCCCTGAAGGCCCTGCCTCGGATCTCCACGGTCGCGCGAATTCGGGCAATTTTTCTGAAGGTTCTCAGACTCGGGGATGGGGGAGGAAGGGGACGTTTCTAGAAGAAACTTAAAGGGGGCTCGCGCCGCACGACTGTAGGTGGAGGGCGTGCGCCGCGGGACGCCCCAGCCGAGTCTGATAAAGCCCCGAAGCCGATCTAAGGTCAATAAACCAGGCGGCGTCAGGCTTGGGCCGAGGGCCGGGAGGAGAGGAGAGTGGAGCCCTCTCAGGCTGGCGGCGGAATGAAAAGGAACCCCGACTGCTGGGGTCCGAGCCCTGGGCCGCTTGCGGGGCGCGCAGCCGGGGAGAGGAGCTGGGCGCGCGGCCTGGGCCCCCCACCTGCCCGACCCCAGGGCAGCCAAGCACCCGCGGCCTTAAAAGTATCCCGGCGAGCCCTGAGGGGGCCGGGTCCTGGGCGAACAGTCCTAGCCCTGCACTGAGGTTGGAAAAGCGAACGGAAAGTGACATTTTTACAGGGGCGAGGTTGGGATCGGGAGGGAGATGGTGACCCCCGAATAATGGAAACGCAGAAGCCTCAGAGACACCAGCAACAGATAGAGAAGTGTCCCTAAGAGGGGAAAATGAGGAAGAGGGTAACAGTATTGTTAACTGGCCATGAATTTTAATCCCTGTTGTGTGTCGCCGAATAGTTTACAAACTCTTTTTGCACTGGGGTTTTGTTTCTCCCACTCCCCGCATGATGAGAAGAAAGAAAGATTGGGAGAAGTTAATCAGCTCAAAGTCACATCGCCGGGGTCTCCTGCCAGGGGGCTTGGACCAGTTGCTAAAGGACTTCCCGCCGGAGAAGGTCTTCCCAAGAGAGATTCCCACCCAGAGCGCGCAGCCCGCGGGGAAAACATAACGCGCGCCTGTAAATGACGCCGCTCCCACCTAGGCCGCTCTGGGGCCGCTTAACGTCCGGAATGTCCCGACCCCCGGCTCAATCTTTGGTGCAAAGCCTGAGTGGGCAGGCGGGAGACCAGGCGGTGCCGGTGGAGCGGGCTACTTCAGCAGCGCGAGGCTCGGAAGATCCCCGCGGACAGGCGCGACAACGGGCCCTGGAGCCGGGGAATCTCTGCAAGTAACTAACCAGGCCCCTCGGATTCATTGCCACTTTCCCGCCCTCGGCCCACGAGGCTGAGGAGCTCCCTCTCATCGCCTCTCCGTTCCTGGCAAGGCCGAAGCCGGTTTGCTTTGGATGCATTTCGATCAATCTGGCGCCACATGGGCCAGGTCACCTCGGACGGGTGTCGCGCCGACGTCCTTCGTGGTCGCACGCTGGTGGGCCAGGAAGCCCAGGCCATGCCCAGCCGGGTCCGAGCGGCGGTCGGTGGCGTGACCTCTTGCCACGCCTGGCGCTGCTGGGAACGTGTCTCGGGTCGCCCTTTGCGTCAGAGACCCCCCCCTTGGGGAGACCGGAATCCTCCAGCCGCTGCGCACGGATACCCTGGGCGGCGAGGAGAGCCCGGCTTCTGCGCACCCCTCTCCAGATGCGAGGTGCTCACCCGCCCCTCGCCCTGCTCACCCCGACGCCTCGGTCCCCACGCTCTGGGCAGCAAGACACATAGCGAAGCCCCTGACCCATTTCTTCTCAGTTGCGACCCCCTGTGTGAGACCCCTAAAGAGGCCAAGGATCACAGTAGGTGTTTCATCAAAATGGTCACTGTGTCCCCAGGGAATCTCCAGCTCCGTTCTGTTCGCAGAACCTTCGGGGGTTAGTCACAGGCCCTGGCCCGCGCGGGATCTGGAGGCAGAGATTTCTCGACGTTTGGGGACTTACAGCTCGTCTGGGAGCGACTGGATTCCCAGGCCTCCGCACGCTGAGGTTCCGGGGAAGAGCACTGTCTTCACCACTTCTCGACCTGCGCCCCAACCCATCAAATTTCCAGCACTCGTCCCCCTAGGTCTCATAAAAACTCCTGGCAGACCCTTCCGGGATCACGCGTGGCTCAACTCGGGGGCCGTAGCTACGATCCCCGCGCAGACGCCGGAATCCGGGGCCCGGTCCCCGCGCGGGGTGCGGCGCTCGCGGGGGGGTGGATGGGGTCGGTCCCTCTCGGGAACGGCTGCTGTTGTTTCTTTAGATACTGAATATAATTTCTCCCTCCTCCACCCCACTCGCTGTTCTTAACAATTTTATTTATTGGTTTACTATTGTCTTGTGAACGTTTCTTGTCTCCTCCTTGCCTTTTTTCATCCCCTTTCTCTCTTCATTTCTCTCTTTTTCCTTAATTCTGTTGCAAAGTTTCCTTTTCTTGCTTAATCAAAATTCTCCCCGCTTACTTTGTTCTTTGCCCACAGCATTCGTTCTTCTTTTCTCCTTGCCTGCCTGTCTTCTTTCCCGCTGTTCTTGGCCGTGGGCAGACCCGGCTGATGTAAGGACTGCAGCTTTTCCCTGGCATACTATGCGCCTTCAGATGTGGTCTGCGTCTGCCTGGGTCTCTTCCCACCTCAATCTGAGATCCTTGCCCCTCACAATAAATTCGTTTTTATTCATTCTGATGTTTGTCTACAGAAGTTACTCGATAAAGATG